GGCCCAGATGTTTGTGTTGTATGTGGAGGTACCTGTAGCTGGGTGTGGGGCAGCCTAGGAGTGCCACTTCATCTGCAGCTGCAAAGAATGGGGAAAAGAATGTCAGGCATTTTGGGGGACCTGAGACAGGCTCCGTGTCCTCACTAAGTCTCCATTTCCCTTTCTGCTAATGAACCAGTTATCCTTGAGGACGTCCTGGGATTGAGGCCCCTAGAAGGAGGGGGAGACATGGATGAACCCACAGCACCCGATGGGCAGTTAGAAATCGCAGTCATGTTGTGGGGTAAGCAGCTGGTCTGCTCAGGGGAGGCCAAGTGAGGGGGTCCAGAAGCACCACACGCCTGGGCTACTCGACGCAGGAGGTGCCTCTCTAGGCTCCTTTAACTTAGGAAACCCAGTCCTCCTCTGCTCCCCCTCCCCTGTGTCCAGAACACTCCCCAGCAGTCACCCCAACGGCTGGGACGCCGCCCAGCTCCACACCTAAGGTTTACAGCGGGCTTTGTAGCGCGGAGTCCTCGTGTCTCTTTCTCTTGCAGGATCGTTGATTCCTTTTCCACAACTGGAACCAGAGGCCAGAAGAGATGGCCCCCCGAAGGACCAGGACTAGGACACGAAGGCAGGTTTCGGGACCTCAGACGTCTACAGTAACCACGCTGCGCGACCAACACCTAAGGATGCCCCGGCTCCAGACTGAGACCCAAGTCTGACTTCCCCCTGCCAGTTGAGGCTCCTTGCCTGGTTGCTGCGACGATTCGAGATGGGCCTTACCCGGGCCCCACGCGTGTCGCAGGCACGCAGCACGCACGCTTAGTAAACACCAGCTGTAGTGAGCGAGTCCCCCTTTGTAACTCGACAGAGTACTAAGTTCTCTGGAGCGGCGGGCGCCGCCGGTCAGTGGCGTCCGCGGGGACCCCGCCCCCGCCCCCCGCGCGCGGCCGGGGCCACCCGGTGGGGTTGCGACGCGCTGACGTGGGCGGATCAAAGCGGCCGCCCGCCTTATAAAGCAGTTTGGGAGGCTCGCGCCGGAGATCGCGCCAGGCGAGGAGGAGAGCTCGGGCGAGCGGCGAGCACAGGCCACGGGAGCTGAGCGCAGCAGAGAGCAGCCGGAGTCCGCGCCTGACTCCGCGCGGGTCCTGAGCCGGCCGCAGCTTGCCAGGATCCCCGGCGTCCTTCTCGCGCCGCTTCACGAAGAGGGCGCCTTCGCCGCTCGCCCAGCCGGAGTGCGCACGGGCCCGCTGGAAACCGCACTCGCCGCTCCCTGGGCAGGCCGGGGCACCCGGGCACGCAGGGCGCGCCTGGCGAGCGCCCCGGGAGGTGAGCAGTGGTCGCGGGCAGCGGGCAGCCGCTCAGCGGGGACCCGCCAGGGCTGGGGGCGCCCGAGTCCGAGGGGGACGACGCTTCTCGCACCCGCCACGACCCCCTTGGGCACCCACTCCCGGGTAAGCAAACCAAGCGCTCCTCCATACCTTTCCCCCGCAGCACTCCGAAGAGTTCCCCTTTGCGGAGCGAAGCCTCGGGAGCCTGGGGACGCGGGGTTTAGGGGCACGCGGGACGGTGGTGGGTTGTGCAGTTCCTGCGGCCCTCCTCGAACTTTCCCGGCCCGGCCCCCCTCTTCTGCCCCCGCACCCCAGGCGACCCCCTCCTTCCCAGTCGTTCGGCGGATGAGGTCATGCCCGAGCCACCCCCGGGGGTGGGGGACTTGGATCCCGCGACAGAGGGTGTGTGTGGTGGGCGGGGGGAAAGGGTGGCAAAAGGCAAAGAAATGCGGCAGCGCCTAGTAAATTGGGGATGGGGGCAGAAGCCTGGCTTTGAGAACGGGTCCCAGGGGCGGCGGGGGGAGGGGGAGAACCGAGTTTGTTTACTGACCTGAGCTCCAGGCTGGGGGCTAGGGAGGAGGAAAGTCCTGTCCCCGGCCCCGAGGCACATCTGCAACCGCCCGGAACATCTGGCTGAGCTCGCGCACGAGCTCCACGCCTCCCACCCCCGGGGCTGAAGTGCCTCGGTGTCCCTCAAGGCCCTGGGCGTGCAGGGTCCGGCTCCAGGGGGTTAGCAGGAGGGATCTCGAGTGCTCCCACCCACCCTTCCCACTTCCAAAACAACCCGTCTCCCGGGTGACCCGGCGCCGCGTGCGCAGCCAAGCAGACGTCTCTCGAAAGCCTCACGGCTGGGGTCAAAGCCGGGTGGCAGGCCCGGCCTCGCCCCGCCCCGCAGGTAACCTTGAAGCCGTCGCTCGGCGTCCCTGGTTGGCGGGGTCAGCTCCGTGAGCTGCGTGGCGGGAGGCTTCGGGACCCGCCCGTGCCGACCTTGCGCGCCGCGCGGACAATCGGCCCCGGTGCACGGTGCCCGTGGGGCGTCGGGGTAGGGGGGACCCCGCAAGTCCTCGCCGGGCCGGCGTGGCCTGGTCCCAGCGGCCGGCTTTCCAGAGTCCTCCACAGACCGGGCCTATGACCATCTGTTGGCGGCGCTGGGCTGCGGCGCTGCGCTCGTGGTGTTCTCCCTGTGCACAGCCCCAGGCGGCCGCCTCCCGGGCCCGCTGCAGGCAGGGTAGCTCGGACCAACTTCGAGGAGGTGACCGCTCGCTCTCCAAAGGTGCTACGCCTGGCGCGGCCCACTACGCGCCCGGCCCCAAGCAAGGGGCCGGGCAGGTCAGGGCGGCCCACGGCAAGTGTCCTATAGAACGACCAGGACACAGGGGGCACTCCCTCGACACGTCGTCCCATCCCCAGACGGAGAAGCGGGGGCCCAGGAAGAGGACTTGACCCCAGCCCGCGACGCAGGAGGCAGCCGCGATTCCCCCCTCCTCGAGCCCCGGCTTAGCGCCCCCTGGCGGGCTGGGGGCTTCAGGAGGCGCGTGCACCCTGACCCGCGAGCTCAGGCGGAAGGTGACCCCGTGGCCTGCGCGGCTGTCCCGGGCGCTCGTACAAGGGACAGGAACAGTCCGTCAGGACCCAGAGGCTCGGGCCAGGCGCTGCCTCCCCGCGCGACGAGCTTGGGCGGCGGAGGGAGAGCCTTGGGACAGCCGGGGCTGCACCGAAAGAGCTGGGCGGGGCTGGAGGCCTGGGTCCCCGTCCGCTGTGCGACCTAGGGGGCTCCTCCTCTCCCTGGGAGACCAGGCTGGACACAGATCCCCCGCTGTGAGTCCGCGCGCCTCCGTCCTCTTGCAGCCTAACCCGCCGCCTCCGCTCTCCCCGGCTGCAGGCGGCGTGCAGGACCAGCGGCGGCCGTGCAGGCGGAGGACTTCGGCGCGGCTCCTCCTGGGTGTGACCCCGGGCGCGCCCGCCGCGCGACGATGAGGGCGCGGCCGCAGGTCTGCGAGGCGCTGCTCTTCGCCCTGGCGCTCCAGACCGGCGTGTGCTATGGCATCAAGTGGCTGTGAGTAGGGACCCCGCGTCCACGCGCACAGGTCCATCGGTCATGGCCTTTCCATGGTGTGCAGGGCGCTGTCCAAGACACCATCGGCCCTGGCACTGAACCAGACGCAACACTGCAAGCAGCTGGAGGGTCTGGTGTCTGCACAGGTGCAGCTGTGCCGCAGCAACCTGGAGCTCATGCACACGGTGGTGCACGCCGCCCGCGAGGTCATGAAGGCCTGTCGCCGGGCCTTTGCCGACATGCGCTGGAACTGCTCCTCCATTGAGCTCGCCCCCAACTATTTGCTTGACCTGGAGAGAGGTAGGAGCTGGCGAGGCTGCTGAATGCATGTGCTGACCTGGGCAGGGTCCTAGCCCTGGATCAGCGTCGGCTGACCTTCCCCTCCCACCCTCAGGGACCCGGGAGTCGGCCTTCGTGTATGCGCTGTCGGCCGCCGCCATCAGCCACGCCATCGCCCGGGCCTGCACCTCCGGCGACCTGCCCGGCTGCTCCTGCGGCCCCGTCCCAGGTGAGCCACCCGGGCCCGGGAACCGCTGGGGAGGATGTGCGGACAACCTCAGCTACGGGCTCCTCATGGGGGCCAAGTTTTCCGATGCTCCTATGAAGGTGAAAAAAACAGGATCCCAAGCCAATAAACTGATGCGTCTACACAACAGTGAAGTGGGGAGACAGGTAACCACCCACCCCACCCACCCCCAGATAGTGCCACCCAGCTGACGCCTTCCCCTGTCCGCAGGCTCTGCGCGCCTCTCTGGAAATGAAGTGTAAGTGCCATGGGGTGTCTGGCTCCTGCTCCATCCGCACCTGCTGGAAGGGGCTGCAGGAGCTGCAGGATGTGGCTGCTGACCTCAAGACCCGATACCTGTCGGCCACCAAGGTAGTGCACCGACCCATGGGCACCCGCAAGCACCTGGTGCCCAAGGACCTGGATATCCGGCCTGTGAAGGACTCGGAACTCGTCTATCTGCAGAGCTCACCTGACTTCTGCATGAAGAATGAGAAGGTGGGCTCCCACGGGACACAAGACAGGTGAGGCCTGCTGCCACCTTGGTGGGAAAGGGATGCACTGACCTCCTTCCTGCCCCCACAATAGGCAGTGCAACAAGACATCCAACGGAAGCGACAGCTGCGACCTTATGTGCTGCGGGCGTGGCTACAACCCCTACACAGACCGCGTGGTCGAGCGGTGCCACTGTAAGTACCACTGGTGCTGCTACGTCACCTGCCGCAGGTGTGAGCGTACCGTGGAGCGCTATGTCTGCAAGTGAGGCCCTGCCCTCCGCCCCACGCAGGAGCGAGGACTCTGCTCAAGGACCCTCAGCAACTGGGGCCAGGGGCCTGGAGACACTCCATGGAGCTCTGCTTGTGAATTCCAGATGCCAGGCATGGGAGGCGGCTTGTGCTTTGCCTTCACTTGGAAGCCACCAGGAACAGAAGGTCTGGCCACCCTGGAAGGAGGGCAGGACATCAAAGGAAACCGACAAGATTAAAAATAACTTGGCAGCCTGAGGCTCTGGAGTGCCCACAGGCTGGTGTAAGGAGCGGGGCTTGGGATCGGTGAGACTGATACAGACTTGACCTTTCAGGGCCACAGAGACCAGCCTCCGGGAAGGGGTCTGCCCGCCTTCTTCAGAATGTTCTGCGGGACCCCCTGGCCCACCCTGGGGTCTGAGCCTGCTGGGCCCACCACATGGAATCACTAGCTTGGGTTGTAAATGTTTTCTTTTGTTTTTTGCTTTTTCTTCCTTTGGGATGTGGAAGCTACAGAAATATTTATAAAACATAGCTTTTTCTTTGGGGTGGCACTTCTCAATTCCTCTTTATATATTTTATATATATAAATATATATGTATATATATAATGATCTCTATTTTAAAACTAGCTTTTTAAGCAGCTGTATGAAATAAATGCTGAGTGAGCCCCAGCCCGCCCCTGCAGTTCCCGGCCTCGTCAAGTGAACTCGGCAGACCCTGGGGCTGGCAGAGGGAGCTCTCCAGTTTCCAGGCAAGGCGGCTTCCGATTGATGTCCCTTCTCCCCCC